GAAGTATCTCTTAGAATACAGCCCTACAACAGTTTTTCTGACTCATAGACTGTCTCATTGTATATGTCTGTGCCCCTTCTACATGTTTTTCTAAAATACTGAAAAAAATGCAAGACCATGAAGCAGTGATTCCCATGCAGTTAATGGGTGAGTTTTAGGCCTCCTTCTGCAGAGAAGGGAATAAAAATTCTAGTTTTAATGAACTTGATTGATCATGTCTCCCAGTCCTCCTCTGATTTCACTCTGTAATCCATGACTGGATCTAAATTCAGTCTGAAAGATCACTCTGTCTGTAGACACTAATTTCCTCAAAATTTGAACAATCCACAATAAAAGTTTCATAAGGCCCTGCCAGATGAATCACCGTGAAAGATTTGAGTTTCCTGGAAGTTTCTTGGGGCCTCAGAAATAGTCATAGCAAATACAGGTAGTGTGCAGCCTCAAGAATAGAGAATACTTTATTCCATTTTCTCTTCTACTATTTGGCCTGACATATAGATTCATAGCAGTGCTCTGAAGCTGGAAATTTTTACCATTATCGTTAGTGGCAACACTCCATAAATGATGATAACAGAATTGCACTGTGCATGGCCCTGTTTCTTTTCATTCATGACTTTGTAGGTGTCTTTATTGCTAGGCTGTACTCTTTTTCAGTTGTGTGAATCGCCATTGCAGATAATATCACGGATCCATTTTGGGGGACCTCGGTAGTTGGAAATCATTGAGTCCAGAAGGGTCTTCAAAAACCCTTCTTGCCTAAAGCAGATCTTACTGACTTGTTTCTCCCTTTAATCTGTGTTTTCTTTAATCTAGAGTTTTTAATTAAACTCTCAACCTCAACAGAGATTCTTAGCATAGAAGTTAAGAGAAAATACGAACAGTGATTTCTATGCCCCCTCAGAGACAACCAACTAAAACAAAACCCACTTTTTTTTTTTTAACCAAACAGTTTAAAAATTTTATCCTGCCTGAAGGAGGAAAGAAACAGTGGGATCCCTCTTTTTTTTTTTTTTTTTTTTTTTTGGTGTTCTTACCACATATATCCTTTAGAGTTCATCTTATCATTCCTAAGGGGGTGTTCAAGAAGAGAAAGAATGATCACTGGTGTTCTTAAATCCAAACATTCACCTTACTCTCGACTTCCTCCTTTTAAAACTACCTATAGAGCATCTTCATGTTAATTTGTTACAGATGGCTCAAACTCAACATCTCCAAATGATTTTCTCCCCTGCCCCTCTGCCTCCTTGGATCTGTTCTTCCCCCTGTGCTGCCTAGCACTTTGACGATGCCCACTATCAACCCAGTCCTCTAAATTAGAAGCTTGGATGTTATCTTCAGCTTCTCCATTTCTCTAATTCCTCATCACGTCGTTAACTGAATCCCGTGAATTCCATTTTCTGAATGTCTTGCAAATTCATTCCTCACTGCCACTGTATTAGTTCAGCCTCTCATCATCTCACTCTTGGAACACGTGTTCTTTCTCATTCTCCTAACTGTTGCAAGTAAAATCGCGTCACTTCCTTGAATAAAATCATTAACTGGTTTCTCACTTTAAACAACATAAATTAAAATTCCTTAGCACAGCATGCAAGATCATTTTCTGGCTCTTGAGAGCCCCATCTCTTGCCATGTCTTTTTAGTGCTCTATGCTCAACCGTTCTGTGTTACCTGCAGTATACCAAATAGGTAATAATGTTTCACTTCTCCGCACTTATCCATATACTCTTTCCCTTTTCCTGGAAACTCATCCTTCCCTTGTCTTGCCTTTAAGGGTCTTATTAATCCTTCAAATTCAGCCAAAAAATTATTTCCCAGCAGAAGAATCTTTTCCTACCACATAGCAGACAGTTTACAGAATTGTTTTGAAGATTAACTGAGATAGTATATATGAAAATACTTAACTAGGAAGCTCTATTTAAACATAAGATACTATATAATGACAATACATCTATTAATTATTAAATAAAAGCCAAAGTCTGCTTTTCATTTCAAAAGGCAAAATGAATGCTACGTTGATATGAGAAAAAACTCTCGAATCATTTTGATTGAATTTAAGGTTCTTTGATATGAAGAAACTTTATAACTTTTAAGCATGAGTGTCTTCCACCTTGATTAAATTATTATCATGCAAATAATCCACAAAGTATTTAAAAGCATTTATTAACTGATTTTTCAAGGACTTTTACTCAATTATTCTTGTTTGTTTATTTTTCTGGACATTAGGCATAAATTACAAGTGTAGAACTATATTAAAGTATCTTCTGTTTTATAGCTTTTAAATGATTTTACTATTCTTATGTTATTTGATTCACAAACAGAGAGCATTACCCCCATTTCATAGGTGAGATCAACTCCTTAGGAAGGCCATATTACTGAACATTATGAACTTGATTAAAAAAAAAAGAAGAAGAAGAGAAAGGCCATATTGTAATGCTTTCTAAAAGTAAAGTGGTATAATGTGACAAAACTAGGTAGGGGCAACCCAGTAATGTAATACTAGTTATTCAGCAACTGCTACTCTCCGATGCTGAAAAAAAATGAGCTACTAGTTTCTATCTTTCCGAGTTTCAGGTTCTTGCTTGGGATGACAAGAATATGCAGTAATAGATTATAATTTAGGAAGAAGATGAATTACCATTACATACACTACTAGAAGAGAAAACCAAAAATATTTGGCTCACTTTGTTTTTCTTGATTAGGAAACCAGAGTATATAAAAACAAAAAGTCAAAGAGTATTGGGTATTCCACTAATAGTTCATAGTCTAAAATACCATGGAAAATTTTGCACTAAAATTAAAAATTATATACTTACTAAAGCATTTTTAAAATTTATACATTTTGCCTCAAAACTCAGAGGCATCAAGGAATTCATTTTTATTCAAGTTGCTTGAAATATAACAAAGAAGGAAGAAATTCTATTGGAAAATCCTATGGAGTAATAGTTCTGAGGCTATCTACTCATATTTGGTGATAGAGATGTAGTTTACTGTGTCATTTCAGACTGGTTTGTTGTATTTTTGATTTTAATGAAAGAAAATTAAAACGAAATCAGTAAAACATCATCCAGATGGCTGGAGTGCAATGGTACAATCATAGCTCACTGCAGCCTCAAACTTCTGGCCTCAAGTGATCCTCCTGCTTCAGCCTCCCAAGTAGCTAGCACTACAGGCATGCACCCCTATGCCTAACTAATTTTTTAAATTTTTTGTAGAGATGGAATCTGGCCAGGTTGACCAGGTTATTCTTGAACTCCTGGCCTCAAGCAATCCTCCTGCTTTCACCTCCCAGTGTGCTTGGATTACACATATATGATTTTATTTGAAAACAAAATTTCACTGCTAATTTTTAATGTTTAAATCACGGAGGGACTAGAAGAGTCATAACTAGAGGTAAAGAGAATTGGAAGAAAAGTTTTTACAATCACATTAGAAGAAATAAACACTTGAACCAGAAAAGTGGCAGTGGAAATGGAAAGTGTATGAATTTGATATTGTTAGAGTAGAATCAACAAAATTTGATACTTGATTATGTATATTGGAGAAGGTAAAGTCAAATGCAATCATAAGATTTGGAACTGGATCATTGGGACAATGGTATTGATTTTAGTAAAAACAGAAATGCAAGTTTGGAGAAGAGGAGAGCAAGAGGATTGACTTAACTGCTGGACATGTTTCTTGCATTTGAAAGGCTATTGGCACATATAGGTGGAGAGGTCCAGCAGACATCAAGAAATTGCAGGGATGGAACTTGGGTGGGAAGTCTGTGCTAGAAATATAGAATTGGTGGTTATTCATGTACAGGTAATGGCTGTAGCCAGAGAATAGGTTTGATTGACAAAGGAGGAGTATAAAGAGAAGAGACAAGAAGAGTAAAACTTAACCACCAAAGTTTAGAAAAAAGGAATTTGGAAGAGTTGCTTTTGCACTTGTTATTCTCCCTACATATTTGTTTGCAAATTCCTAGAAAGTAGTAACAGTTTTACTGATTTTAGTATTGTCAAACAGCACTTGGAATATTGTCTGTAAGAAAGTATTTGCAGGATTAAAATGACGATGTGTATTTAACCCAGCTAAAGTAGAACATGGTCTGTTAATAACAAAAATAATAATTTGTTTCAAATATATGCATGCTGGCTAAATTGTTTTAGAAAAATGTTAATATTTAATTAACTTGATTAATAACTTTTCATATGCACATGCATGCATATGAACATATATGTGTTTATCATCTATCTATCTATCCATCTATCTATCTAGTTTTTTGTTTTCATATTTGGAGTCTGTAGTAGATATTTTTGGAGGAGTATGCCTAGCCCACAAGTCAATGGTTCCCTTGCCTCCAAAAGGGTCTAAAGAAACAGGTTCCTGACTGCTGTTTGTTCTGGACACTAAAACCTCGCTAGACCAATTGGATTTTTTTCTTATAATTTTTTTTTCTTTTTTGAGGTGGGGGTCTCGTTATGTTGCCCAGGCTAGTCTCAAACTCATACAAAATTCCTGATATCCTTATAAGAGAAAAAACACAGACACAGAAAGACACAGGCAGGGAGAATGCTGCGTGACTACAGGGGCAAAGATTGGAATTATGCACAAGCCAGAGAACACCAGAGATTTCCAGCAACAACAAGAAGCTAGAAGTGGCATGGAACAGATTCTCTCTCAGAACCCCCTAAAGAAATCTCCTGATGATACTTTGATTTTAGATTTCCAGCCCCCAGAACTGTGGGAGAATACATTTTTGTTGTTTTAAGCTTCCAAGACTGTGGTATTTGTTACAGCAGCCCTAGGAAACTGGTGTAGAGGACAACTGCATTTAAATACAGCATGTGGGTGTTAGGTTTATGATAAAGAATATTCTGGCAGTGCGATAATAGAAAGAGTTTTCTTTTCTGCAAATATGCTTCCCCCCCCACCCCGGCTTTTTTTACTGTGAAAATTGCCGAGGTTTGAATTAAGAGATGTGGATTCAAAAACCAACTCTGCTTCTTATTAGATGTGGTCTTGGGCAAATTACTTAAGTTCCCTTCATGCCCTGATTTCCTTATTTATAAATTGGGAAAGAATAAAAAGTAGAGATCTATGGTTCACAAATTCAAGATATTGGGCATCTAAGAAATTCTGGATAATAAGTTAATAGTGCTAATTTGCATCTAAGATGATATTGAGCCAGTTTCTTCCAATGCAAAGCTAAATTAAATTCACAGTTTTAGTTTTATTTAAAATAACTTCCTTAGAGACCTTTCATTATTGTTGCTCATGGAAATCGGATTAGGTATACTGATCACAGTACCACTGCTGGAAGTAATTCAAATTCTGCTTAAGATTTGCTAGGCTAGTTTATGGATATTTGAATAAAATTCAGTATTAATAGCACTGTAATGTTAAACAATATTCTGAAATTAGACTTATATAACACCTTGCCAATGATCCATATAATGTCATTTTTAATAGACTATTTTTTAGAGCAGGTTTAGGTTCACAGCACATATGATGTTTTTAGAAACATTCATTGACTGAATTCTGGTTGTGTAGATTGTAGTACAGTATTAGAAGTTCAAACATGTTGATTGTGGATTGGTTGAAAAATAAGACTAAATAACATTATTTAATATGTTATATATCTTAATATTCATAAGGGACATGTCCTAAGGCTTTCCCGACTCCCCAGTATGTGAATATTACTCTAGGAAAAAATTACTTTGTTGGTAAATGGCCATATTATTGCCTATGAGTATAAAATGAGATGATAAATAACAACAGCAAAGCTACATTCAGCTGCACATACCACATGATCAGCTGACTAAACTTACTAATTTAATTAACTGCAAGCAACAGCTTTATAGTTCCATAAAATTCACATTTGTGCTTTAGCAAAATGACATATTACTACCTGTCATGATAACCTTCAGGGTCATTTACAAATAGATACAGCCCAAAGATTAAATCTGTAATGGTTACATTCTATGAAAATCCTGCTACCTGAAAACTTTATGAAAATTTTCATACATCATTGTACAATTTGAAAAATAAGTAGTTGAAACTTGAGAGCATGAGCATTTTGAAAGCAGTTTGAATCTGATGGATTAAGGACCATTTTAAATGAACTAAAATTTACTCTTTGGTTTTTATGCCTTCAACACTCACTTTTAAAAATAGGCCTTTATTAAGACTTCTAAATAGATTGAAGTTCTTTCTCCCGTTATTGAAGATAACAGATCTATCAATCTAAGAGAATGGACCATTAATATTATTATTTATGCTTGTATTATTTTTATCTTAAAAGATATGTGGATAATTTCCCACTTTGGTCTAGAGGAAAGAATACAGTAACTCAATATATGTCTTTTTTTTTTTTTTTTTTTTTTTTTTTTTTTGAGACAGGGCCTGACTCTATTTCCCAGGCTGGATCCAGTGCAGTGGCACAATCTTGGCTCAAAGCAGCCTCAACCTCTTGGGCTCAAGTAATCTTCCCACCTCAGCCTCCCGAATAGCTGGGACCACAGGCATGCGCCACCACACCTGGCTAATCTGTTTATGTCTTTAGGGACACCAGTATTCATCTGAGGAGTCAGTGCCTCTCGAAAGCTGCCAAAATAACTTGTAGGATCATTTAAAAACTAATTACAGAAAGCTTTACCCAGGAACATTAAGGGAGTTAAGATAAAATGTTCCTGATGCTGTCAGGTGAGTGTGCTTTTTATTTCCTTCTCTGAATATTTCTTTTTGGTCCCTGCTATAGCAAGGCTTATGCTGTTACTTGGTGACACATTTTATTCAAATAGTATGAATAAGCGGAAAGGTGCCAAAGATGAATCTCCTGAGATTTATGATAGAATCTTCTCCAGAGAGAAGAGAATTTTACTCTTTGGTAGTTATGGTGACACTCTTGTTCTGTGAGAAGAACTGGGAATGGGGCAAGAAACAGGCAGTATCAGTCAGTGATTTCTGATCAGATCCTATGCCTGAAGTTAGATGAATCTGAGCAGGGCAAGATCCTCTGAAAGATCTGACTCACTAAGAGCATGTCCAGACAAAAGTGATCCCCCAACCTGTAGTTTATAGTGTTCCTAGAGCTCCACTCAAATTTGTACCCCCAAAGGACGAATTGTACAATGGAATTCCACAGGAAGATTCAGATTACAATGTGATGCTTAATTTGTATAACTGTGAATTTTCTACTTATTCTTTAAGGTCTTGTTTAAATCCCATGAATACTTCCCTGCTAATCTATCCCAGGGTGATATTTTCTTCATTTCAATTTTTAGTAGTCTTAATATGAATGGAATATTCAATGAAATATCACCAGGACACATAGTTCTTCTTTTAGATTTTAGTATCTAATGATATCATAAAGCTACTTATTGCAGAAGCTGCATCTTATATATTTACTTTGTATCATTCAGAATGCTAAGTTCCTGATTCATAATAGAGCTCAACATTATTTGGTTGATTAATTACTCTTTCTTTTTAGCTTTCATTCTCAGTGGGTTATTTTTCTATGATTTTACTATCTAGAAGAATTAACATTCCATTGGAAATTTTGATAATTGGGAAGATTATTTTTATAACTTGATAATTTTATTTATAATTCATACTATGATACATAATTCTGCACTTACAGAACCAAAAACAGTAGAAAACAGTTGTTTTTTAGTAATTCTAAAGAGAAAAAAAATTTTAAGTAATTTATTTATTTATTTTTTATTATTAGTTGACAAATTATGAATGTGATGTTATAGTAAATGTATACAGAGGAAAGTTGACATGTCCCAACAAGTGATTATATTTCTTAATATATAAGATATTTTATAATATGTTAGAATATACTATGAAAGTATTTAAGAAAAAGTGACTGTGTGTTTAAGTTAATTTTCATGAATATAACATGATTAGATTGATGAAAGAAAACACATAAGACTTGACAGGGAATTTCTAGATTTGTATGACTGGGAACAGTTTTTACAATTGGCAACAGACACTGGAACCATCTTTTGGCAACTAGTATAATCATTTGAAAGCCAAGAAATATGTTTATATTCTTTCTTAGGTACTGGTCCTCCTTTTTTGCTACTGACAAATGAAGTTTGTGCTAGACTTTATTTTATTTTATTCTTTGAGACATGGAATTGTTCTGTTGCCCAGGCTGGGGAGCAGTGGTACAATCACGGCTCACTACATCCTCCGACCTCTCCCGGCCCAAGCAATCCTCCCCTTCAGCCTCCTGAGTAGCTAGGACCACAGCTGCGTGCCACCATGCCAGGCTAATTTTTAAAATTTTTTGTAGAGATGGGTGTTCCTATGTTGCTCAGGCTGGTCGTGAACTCCTGGCCTCAAGTGATCCTCCTTCCTTGACTTCCCAAAGTACTGGTATTAGAGGCGTGAACCACCGTGCCTATCTGACTTTATTTTTTCTCTAACTGTTCATTAGGTAGCTTCCCTGAAACTGATCATAGCTTTCCAAGGTCGTGGTAAAAATTTAAATAGTTTTTCCCTCTCATTCTTTTTAAGGAAAATGCCATATATATTTTTATGTTTTAAGAGTGATTGTCTATATGCAGATAATATTAAAATCTACATGCTACTGATTTAATGATTATTTGTCGCCTACCCATACTTAAACTAATTTTTGTGAAATTAGTTCCAAAAATCACAAAATAAACACTTACCATATTAATCAATCAATAAAATATCTTCAAGGAGTTTCTGATTAAAAGTATTTAGATGACAACAAACCTGAGTAAAAATTTTGCCACCTTGCAATATAGTCAAAATGAGACTACATTAAAGCAGGGATCAAAATTTGAAATCATTTTTTAAAACCAAGCCAACCACACTAGTAGAAAGAGGTAAGAGGTTTATTTTTCATCAAGTGTTAAGAGGTTTCTATCCTCACAAAGAATTTATAGGTATCATCTGATAGTATATATAAGTAGAACAGAGTATAAATTATATCATTTTTCCCATGATGATATATAGTTAGAACAATATTAATAGTGGCAAAAAGAAGCTGGGAGAATGCAGTTCTGATGTTTCTGCCCTTCATAACCATGCCAAATCATTTTAATATGCATATGAACATGAAATCATCTGCATTTATAATCCTTATCTGCTGTTGAACTCCATTTATGCTTTTCCAACTAGCAGTCTAGAGCAATAGCACTTTCTTCAATACAATATGTTTAAATTCAGATGCCTCACCCTCATCCTTATGATATACTTTCACACAAGTTCAACCTCTCTACTCCCCTCTGCCATTAATAATATGTTTATTTTTCTAGTCAACTGGGCTTGAAACCTTGAAATAATCACTGATTTCTTACCCTCAAAGCAGCTGTAACAAAGTTCTAATGATTATTTCTAAAATATATTATTCCTGTGGCCGATACTACAATACAGGTTCTTAACATTTCTGGTTATATTATTTCAATGTCTTCTAAACTAGACCAATTTCTCCTAGAGACAGTATTCTCTTGCTTCTGGTTCATGCTAAATTGGCTACTATATAAATTTTTCTAAAATGCTATTTACATATATCATTTTCCTGAAACACACAAATATTGTCTTGTCTGTGGCATAAAGTCCACCTTTCCTTAGCTTTGGCATGCAAGGTTCTGAACACCCTGGCCTCAGCCTCTTTCCCTCCTCTCATCCTTTTTTTCTCTCCATTCCCTCCCTTCCCTTGTTCCTCCCTTCTTCCTTTCCTCTCTTTTTCTTTCATTCTAAAAATAGGAAACACAGACAGAAAAGGATATCATTCATAAATGTACAACATAATGAATTATCACAAAATGAACACACCACTCAGGTAAAGAAATAGAAGGCTGAAGCATGATAATTTTCGGGGTGCGGAGCCCATATTTCTTATGTTCTTTACTACTCTATATTGGCTGTCAATAGATTTCTGGCCTTCTTAAAATTCTTACTATGATTTCAGTGTAAATTGATACAAGTTTATAGTGTTCATTCCTCAAAGCAACAGAAAAAAATCAAAATAAAACAAAAAGCCTGAATTTTGAGCTTGTTTTCTTGCCAGAGTTTGAAAACCTTTTTCATTAAAAAAAGTGCAAAATAGTTTTGTAATTCTACTGAACCTCTGGCAAATTCAGTTAAGGCACATTTTTTGAGCAGTGCAGTGAGTGTAGTTTTGACTGTTGTATATCCAAACTCTTATCCTTTTCTTGTATGCCTTTCTTGTAGAGGGTTTAGGGTTACAGAAAGGGTTAGTGGTGAATGATGCTACATTTCTGTTTCTTGTCTTCTATTTCTCAATCCCCAATACCAAAGTCTCCTGCAGACATCTGGGATACTTCTTTTGGAGTTTAAACTGGCATATTTTGGTTCCACATTGAAGTTCCTGACAAAGTTTGACCTCGTATTAGTACTTCAACAATGGATAATTATGGTCTGAGGCACTTCGTCTATAAATCAAACTCGGTAGAAGGAGTATTCCCTGCAATGACATGCAGCAATTGAAATAGTCATCTTTTTATTTTTTGGTAATTATTCTACCAGTTTGGAGTGTAAAAGTAGAAAATATGATGCTGCTATTACATTGCTAAGCAAGCAGAAGGATATCCAACAAGGAACCACATATAAATTTAAGTGTTCATGACTACAAGCCTATACCTATTGAAAGACGAGCCTTGTGTCCAGAACAGTGATGAGCACATATTCTGTGCTAAGTATCATTTGAATGAATTTTTTTATATGTGTTTGCACCCGACAGAGATTTTATATGCAAAAATAAAAAAAAGAAAATCCTCTGTCTTTTTATGCTTTACTTTTTAAAAAAAATACAACACCTGGATTGTTGTAGAGCATATTAACTTAAAATTCTATTTATAATCCCTTGATTCATTATATTACTTATACATTACATATATAATATATAATATCATAATTAGCATGGCTTGGAAATATATGTTCATTTTGCTGCTGCTTCTCTTTCTTACCTTTTTGTTTTCCACATACGAGAAGAAGGGTCATATATGTATGTTATCTCTTTACTCCAATCATGATTACTGTGGTTCTGTTCCTGCTTAGCTACACATTATATTCCAAGCCCAGCTGCTGCCTTGTTTGAATGTTTCTTGAAGAAGGCATTGTAACTTTAACCAAGCAGCCCGTATTCTATATCTATGGTTTTCTAGGTTATTGTCCAAGGTGCAGGCCAGATAACTTTTAAGAAAGTCATTTCTAGAGTCCCTCTGAGTGGTCTCCAGAAATTGTGGGATTAGCTTGTGGAAGTTGATATGAAACTACAGTTAAGTGGGTGATGAGCATGAATGACCTCAGGCAAAAATTGCAAAGCAACTTTCTTCTCTATTCATAAGTACTATGTAAAACAAATATTACATATATAATGAGTATGTATCAGATTGCATTTCAAAATTAAACATGTTGATCCTATTTTTTCCCCATATAGGGCATAATTATCTTTGAGAAACTATTAAAAATTAGGGAAAAGGTTATCCTTTAACAGAATTGTGTGACAGCACATTGCAGTACGCACTAATGCCTCTCCCCAATTCCCAGTGTTACATTTCCTTGTCTACTTTCTGTGATTCTTGGCTCTTTTTCTGCTAGACCCCTTCAAATATCTGCTCAAGGGTATCATGGCCTTGGTCACATTTTCTTTCATTAATTCTCCTCTTAAAAGGTCCACTGATGCTAAATTCAGTTATGTGGAATATACCAAACCCATTCATTATAATTAGAGAAATCCTGGGATACATACTACATTCAGGATAGGCAAGTTACTATATCATAATGTCTATTTAGATTTAGTTTTTTAAAATATTGCTCAGTGTCTTCCAGGCCCTTGTTGCTTTTCACCCTGATTGGCCAAGCCTTCTTGTAACCAGATTCCTTGAGTCAGTGGCTTTCAGATTAATTCATCTTTATTCCTACCTCTCAGTTTAATGTTAGAGCTATTTCCCCACTTTCTTTGTCTCTGACAAAACAGAGCTCTATTTTTTGGACCTTAGGTTAAATTTTGTTTCTGGTTGAAACTACTCTCCTGAGGCTTCCTAGATCCTGTTTTACAGGAATTTTTCAATCCTTTCCTCTGTGAAGCCTTCCTTGCCTATTTTGTATAGAATTTATGTAATCCCTCCCCGAATTTTCACAGCATTTATTTTTTACAGTACTTATTTTCTATATCATTCACTTGGTATATTTTCAAGCTGACAGTTTAAAAAATGTCTATCATATGGTAGGTCCCATGCTAAATATTGGAAATATGAAGATAACCAAATTAACTATCCCAAGTCTTAAAGAGCTAATAATTTAGTGTAAGAGATAGTATGTTACAACTAATCTCTATATAATTTTATAAGTATGCAATAGATGTCTGAAATGTTATGGGAACATGGATGAATAATTGATTAGTATGGAAATAAAAGGAAGTTTTACAGAAAACTATAGGCTTATAGGAATTAAATGAATGAATATAACCTTTAAGACTCAGCTTTTGGACACCATTTCTTCCTGAAAGTCTCCCCTAAGTCTCCAGACTACATTTGATCCCCTTTCTTCAGTGGCTAGATATAACTTTACTGTAGCGCTTATCCTATTATACTGAAATAAACTATAAGTCTGTCTCCCTACTGTACTCTAAATTTCTGGGAAAAAGACTGTGTATTATTTTGGATTCCTGATACTTAACGCAATGCTTGCTGAATAATAGATGCTCAATAAATGTCTTTTGAACTGAACAACAAAACAACAAAACACATGAATGTTTGGAAATTGCAAGTAGTTTTGTGTGGCAAATTGTGAGAGGCACAGGAGAGGAGAGTGAAGTGGCTGAAGATAAGGCTGAAAAATAGCTAGGACAAAGTTGTGAACAGCCTGATTCGGCAATGTATTGTTGGTTATCCTTTTATATGCATATTTCTTGTTAGAATGCATTCTTTAGAGACAAGGATTAAATCTTACATGTCAAAATATTTCATTCAGCATCAGGCACAGATCCTTGCACATAATAGATGTTCAGCAAATCAAAGGAGAGTTAAATCATCACATGACAGCATCCACTTAAAAGTACTTTGAAGATTATATTATGATTCAATGATTATTCATTGATAGTAGGCAGTGGCTATACTCTGTCCTAGATAATGATAGAGGGAGTATTCTTTTGATCCATTGTTTTCCTGTGAACAGAACCTATGTGCATTCTGAAATCACGAAACTATAAACAAACTTAAAATATTAAATAGCTACTTTTTTGTATATGTTAAGTTTTGGACTTTCCACTCATAAAGAACTATCAAATGAGATGAAAACTAACTACAACGAGCTTCTTTTATTTTTAAATGAGGTTTTTGCATATGTCCTGGCATCAAATATAGAGTCTATTGAATTGCTTGACTTTGATATTAGCTAGACAAACTGCCTGGCTCACTACAGCTATAAGCTTGTAGTAAGAATTGACTTAGATAGTATGAATAATATAAATTACTATTGAAACATAAGACAGAGTTTGATGCTGTACTATGCTGGTAACTGTTAACAACTGGTTTTCTAGAAAAAAAAGCTCTGATCTGTAGCATATGCTGATTTCAGTGATATAAATACTTCCATTATGAGCCATTTACAGTGATGTAAATACTTCCAAACTACCCACGTGAAGTTACTGAAATACACAGTTGGGAAGAGATGCTAACAATCAACTCTTCTGAATCTGTAAGAGCCAGCTCAGCACACTATGAGTTTGATAATAATTATTGTAATTAAAAATGTTTTTAAATGGACATTGACTGGGTGCCCAGGACTCTTCTAAATGCTTTATATACTGTATTTCATTTACTTTACCCAGCAATCTATGAGGTAGGTTCTATTTTTTAATTCCCATTTATGGGAAGCTGTGTCTCAGAAAAACTAAATAATTTGCTCATATTACACATCAAGGAATGAGTGGACTATAGATTCAAAAACTTAGTTTGATTCGACTCTACTCCTCCAACTACTATTCAATATTTCTTTCAGGATATAAAATTAAATTATGTTCAGCATAGTTTTCATGTTAAATGTATTTTTTATTTAATGTCAATATATGTAATTCCTTGAAAATTTTAAGTAAAAGATAGCTATATAAATTTGCCATGTCCAACTAAATATTTATGTGACTAAACTCAGGAAAAAACTACAAAAGGAGGAAGTAATCTAAGTATTTTAAGTTTATATGATTAAAAAAAGACATTTTGTCCTCTCAAAACCTTGAAAAGATTTTTACAAAAGTCTAATTGGAAAGAACTCGTAATTGTTTTTAAAAAAGGTGTTATTTGCAATTGCACGGATTCTAATAAAAAACAAACTCTTGCTTTATTTCAGCGACAGGGTTCTTAAATTGTTACTGAAATTTATTAGAGTATCAAATGGATGTTGTAAATAGTGGAACATTCCACCTGTTTTTCCAATACTTAGAGCTCAGGAAAAAGGTTATTTCTAATTAGCTAAGTAAGCAGAAAATATAATAACATAATAATGCGGAGAAATTTAGAAGTTAAAAAAAAGGTTAGCAAATAAAACTGTAGGGGTCTAAAGATGACTGTAAACTTTGGATCACTGCAGAAAACTTTCCTAAGTAAGACCTGCCACTATGCTTTAAGCAAACGAAGCAGCATATGGCCTAGACTGAAACTGCGAAGGGCTTTATACATTTAAGGGATGGCAAGAAGTTAAGTGCTGCAGGAAAGTAAGTTGTGTTGTGGGAGTAGATGTGGAAGCTGAAAAAAACAGTTTAGAACTGAACTATGAGGAACTTTCTATGTCAAATTAAAGTTTGTATTTTATTCTGAAGGGCATCAAAGGTTAAAAGAAGTTCTTAAGAAAGTAACAAAATGATTAATATTCTATTAAGAAAAAAACTTTTGTAATGGTATTGGGCAGAAGTTGAGAAGAGACTAGTAAAATGAAGACTGGTTTATTACAATATTCTCAGAAAGAGATAACGAGAGATTGAAATAAAGATGATACATTATGGATAAAAGGGGGATTAATTTCAGGGTCATATTTGATGTAAAATCAACAAGATTTGATGAATGTCTATGTAGGGGATGCATTTTGGGAAGTAGTAAAACAAAAAAAGAGAAAAAGTTAAGGATAATATAAGAGTTTTAGTTTAGGAGACTGGATAGATTATGATGTCATTAATGAACATTGAGGACAAAAAGGTGGTTTATAGTTTAAAGCATTTGCACATATGTTATCACATTTAAGATGTTATTTATGTTACAAATTACCATTATTGCGCTGATAAAAACTTAATCTTATATGCAAATAAATGTACACAGTATCCTGATTTTCTTATTTTCCCCTAGTGCTTATCATTGACTTGATGAAAAGTGCTATTTGTGTTATTTATAGCCATATTTATTTTAAATATTTTTAGTAAGTGATGATGTTTTCCTTTCTAACTGCTGTATTTAAATATTTTTGTTAGTGGTTCTTTTAACTGTTTGAAATATATTTTATTATCTTTCAGTTTGAAACAAACTTTTAGATTTAGCATATTTATTCACTTCTTACATGATTTATTAAAAGAAGTAAAAGGGAAAAACTGTCTTGTCATATTTCTGGTTCTACCATGAAACACAAATGATGCTAAAACCACTAATATTTGAAGTCCATTTTGAACTCCTATGGTGTTATAGCTCAGCATAGTTTTCATGTTAAATGTATTTCAACATGATTATAAAAGCAAGTCTCTAATGTATAAAACTAAAGCAAAATAACACAAAAACAAGAAACTTAAGGCACTTTCAAGACACCATGAATCCATTTGAGTTGGTAAATGAGTATTAACCATGGAGTCATTTCATTTCTTCTAATTAACTGAGGTACTTAGAGGCACTGGGGATACAAAAATTAATAAATCCTTGTCCTGATTAATGGAGCCTAGTGGAGGGGACATATAAACAACTCAATACAATAAAGACATTTTAAGTGTTCTACAGTTAGAAATAAATTGCTATAGGAAACAGATGACGATGCAAGTAATTCTGCCCAGGGATTGGCTACAGCAGGGAGGAGGAAGAGAAGCTTTCACCGTAGAGGTAACTTTTGAGTAGGGCCATTTAAGGCTTAATAAGAATTTGCCAGGAGGAGAAATGAAGGGCTTTGAGAACATACATAAAAGAGCAAGAAAATAAACATTCTGGTGTAGGCAGCATGGGGGCAAATTGTTTAAAAAAAAAAAAAGAAGCTGAAAGAGTTAAGTAGGACCTAGTAGTGAGGATGTGACATACTATGCTTAAGGACATTAGACTTGATATTGATATTGAGTAAATTTCTGATTTAACTCTAATAGGAGATTGTGTCATATCTTCAGTATGGGGTTTATCTCATGAACTCATTAATCCTTTTATTCATTCAGAGTTGAACTATAAGAAGACACCACGCTAAAAGAAATCAGATAGATGCTGTCTTTAAAGCTCAGTTTACTGTTACTAAGGAAGGTAAGAACTTCAAAGGAAGGGTTGGGTAAAGTCTGGAAGGATTAAAAAGTTTTTCCATACACAGAGAGATTTGGTCTGGTGCTGACAGAACTACACGATTTTACTGGAGAGTCACTCGAGCCGTTGTGGAGATGCCGTTTCTGAGGTAAACAAAATTTTAGAATTTAGAAAATAAAGGGTTCTAACTTTTCCCCTTCGTTCTACCACAGGGAAAAAAGCATTTAGACTCTCTACAGTCGTGGCATTAGAAAAAGGCGCTAAAAATAGACAATGTAACGGCCCAGGGTGCTCCGACCTTCAGTGGTGAGACAACCGGGGCGCGTGGGTGGGGGCAGCCTTTCCATTCGCTGTCATGTCTCTCCCTCAGCCCACGCCGCGGATGGCCGAGCTCAGAAAGCCTACCTCCTCTTTAACGCCTCCTGAGGACCCGGATTCCCAACCACCTAGTAGCAAGCGGCTCTGTCTTGAGGAGCCTGGAGGTGTCTTTAAGGCGGGCTGGCGACTGCCTCTGGTGCCTCGCTTGTCTGAGGCGGAAAAAGTCTGGGAGTTGTCCCCTAGACCCTTCAAGGGACTCCTTGTTTCAACGAATGCTATTTTCGATAACTCCACAGACTCGTGTGTGGAGAAATCAGTCAGTGGGAAGCAGATATGTAATCTGAAATGCTCAAATCTCAAATTCCAAATGAGTAGCTGTTTGCAGTCTCCCCCCTCACAAAGTCCTGATTCTGATTTGAGGGCTTCAGGAAGGTCTGAGGCAGGCCTGCATGACAGAGAGGCTTTCAGTGTGCACCGCAGTAATAGCTCCAAAGCAGGGGTTAGTCAACTTCTGCCCAGCACCTCTATACACGATATACATGGAATTAGAAATGAGAATCGAAAACAACAGTTTGTCCAAGGAAGAGACAATGTTCACAAAGAAAATCCATTTTTAGATGTTACCTTTTACAAGGAAACTAAATCACCATTTCATGAAATTAAGAACAGATGTAAAGCTAACAGTGTTGTGCCATCAAATAAAAGAGAAAATAACATTTCATCATCTGTACTAAAAATATCAAAATCTCAAAACCAGCCCAGCTTGGAAATTGCCAAACCTAGCTATTTTAGAGATAGCGGCACAATAAGTGTCCCTCAGTTTCCAATGGACTTAAATAGCAAAATGTCCTCTGTCTATTTAAAGGAAATAGCGAAGAAAAAGAATGACAAAAAAGAGGCATATGTTAGGGATTTCACAAACATTTACTGGTCCCAAAATAGACCTGATGTTAAGAAGCAAAAGTTACAGAATGATAAAAAAACTGTAGAAGCGGAAAACATTTTTTCCAAATGTTATGAAAATGACTACCCATCACTCAGTAGCCAAAATACTTGTAAGAGAAAAGACTTGATCAGTTCAAACTACTGTAACTGCAGTAGTATCCAGTGTAATGTAAGAGACTCTAGAAAGAATTTCGCTATACTAGAAAATGCAAATTGGGAGGAAGCAGAATGTCTGGACAGTTACGTACTTACCAGGCTGGAAAAATCTCAAAACTGGGACTGTAACGTTAGACATATTTTGAGAAGAAATAGAGGAAATTGTTGGATTATAAATAATTGCAAGACTAAATGTGAAAATATGAAAAAAACTGAAGAAAAATGGAATTGGCTATTATTATTAGAAATAGACCTTTTAAGCAAGGAAGATTACCACTGTGCAAAAGTCATCAATGCATATGAAGAACAATCAAAGCTTCTCGTAAGAGAAATATTAGGTAGTCAGACAGCTTTAATAACGACTGTTTGGCTAAATGGTAAAGGAGAAAATGATAATACTCTACAGTTGAGATACAATACTACACAAAAAGTCTTTCATGTGAACAACCCTTTTGAAAGTTTCATTATAGAAATTTTTTATTTCCATAAAAGTATTTCAGGAAATAAAAAAGATAATAGTATTTTAACCTGCTGTAACATTTTGAAGTGTAAAAAGCAAATTGGTATAATTGGTATTCAAAATCTAATAACCAGAAACATGAATACAAATATAAAGAATGGAATTTTAAGCATATATTTACAAGATAGTGTTTCAGAACCTTTAGATATTCTATTGAAAACTAACATAGCTTTTTTGCTCAATAACTTTGACTCTTTAACAAGAATTGAAAATGATTTTGAATTAGAAGAGGAATGCATTTTCAAGTGCATGCTTTATTTGAAGTATCCAAAAAATATAGTGGAAAATCATACTGCATATCTAGTAAAGATTTTAACTTCTTCAAGACTATTAGAAGATAATATGAAACCTATGTTAAAGAAAAGGAAGTTATTTAGAACTGAACAAGTTTTTGAAAAGTCTAAGAAAAAACTCATTAATTCCTTCAGTATGACAACTCAAAATACAGGTTTTCCGATTTTTGAAACATATGAAAAAATTCCCCTTTTAATGGACTTTGATGACATGGATGAAATTTCTTTAATAAGAGAAATTACTTGTCAGAATATGAGTTGTCCTCAACAAGTTGTGAATGTGGAAAATTGGGCTCACTATAATTCTAGTACTGTTAAAGCACATGGTAATTCTTGTCCTCAATTTATACAGAACAACCGAGGATACATTAATGAAAATTTTTATGAAGTAAATATGCACAGCCAAGATTTAAATATGGAAAGAAAACAGGGACATAATAAGATCAGTAACTTTGACTGTGAGCACATATTTGAAGATCTCTGCAATGTTAGGCAACAGGCCATACCAGCAAGCCACAACATAATACATAATGAAGAGACCCATACCACTTCTATAACTCAAGTACTAAATTTTTGGAACTTGCTAAGTGAAATAGAAGAAAAAAAATATGACTTAATTTTGAAAGAGGAAGTAAAAGTCACAGCTGAAAGTTTAACAAATAGTTGCCAAGTTCACAAAGATACTAAGATAGAAAAGGAAGAGAAAGATAGTTTTTTTCCAATGGATGACATGTTTTCTGTACAGTCAGTTTCATTAATAAGTAAGGAAGTAAATGTGGAAGAAAATAAATATGTTAATCAAAATTATGTAACAAATACAAATGAATATGAGAGTATTTTGCCAGAAAGGGAGATAGCTAATTCAAAGGATTTTCACAGAAAGAATGACTCTGCATTATATATTAATCATCAATTTGAAACTGGTCTGAGTGAAGGGAATGATGAATGTTTTCAGGACTTAGCTGCTAAATATTTATCAACAGAAGCTCTGACAATAGTAAAAGATTTTGAGATGAAGAGAAAATTTGACTTAGTACTTGAAGAACTTCGTATGTTTCATGAAATTAGTAGGGAAAATGAACTTCTAAGCACTGTGGAAACAAACAATGGGCAAGAAAATTACTTTGGAGAAAATGATGCTGAGAAGGTAAAAATGGAGATAGAAAAAGATTTGAAAATGGTTGTGGTCAACAAAATACGTGCATCTTCCTCGTTCCATGATACTATAGCAGGTCCTAATATGGGCAAAAGTCACCAAAGTTTATTTAAATGGAAAACTGTACCCAATAATGGAGAACAGGAAGTTCCTAATGAGAGTTGTTATCCAAGTAGATCAGAGGAAGAATTACTTTACTCTACTTCTGAGAAAGGTATGAAATTCATTTTAGAACATTATTTCTCATTTTGCTGTAACATATCACTCTTTATTTTCAGATTGTGAAACACCTTTACCTAAAAGACCTGCTTTTCTCCCTGATGAATGTAAAGAAGAATTTAATTATTTATTGAGAGGAGGTAACATTGTGGTTACTTTTTAGGATAACTTCTAATTTTTACTTTTATTGTCTTATATTTTTAGGTAGTCACTTTCCACATGGCATTTCAAGAGTACGACCGCTTAAGACATGCAGTAGGCCAATCAGGATTGGTTTGTCAAGAAAAGCAAGGATTAAACAACTTCATCCTTATCTGAAACAAATGTGTTACGGAAACTTAAAAGAAAATTTTTGACTTTCATATTTCAAAACATTTTACAACATCTAGAAATGTTTTGTTTTCTTTGGATATATGTTCTTCCAGCTTGGGGGTTTGGGGCTTGCTTTATTATAAAGTGGAGAAGTTTTTTTTTTTGAGTGTATAAATTATGGTATTACCTTTCAAAGTTATAAAATATTTTATGGATTTTTATATGATATAAAAATGTACACATTAAAGCCGTTTCATTATTGGATAAAACATGTTGACTTATTATTTTTCATGATATATGC